TGGGACTTTTAAAGAAAGATATTTATACTCTTTCTAGAAATGTGCATTTGTAGTGCTCAGTTTATTTCTATAATGACAGCAGGGTTTACTGCAGTCGGCCCTCAGTATTCATGAGTTTGGCATCTGTACATTCAGCCAATATTAGGAAAAACAAGTGTCTGTACTGAACATGCCTAGACTTTTTTTTTCTTGTCATTAATACATGTAACAACTACTGACATACCATTTATTTTGTAGTAGGTATCATAATTAACCTAGAGATGATATAGACTTAAGAGTATTTGGGAGGTTGTATGTAGGTTATACACAAAATACTATGTCATTTTTTTTAATAAGGGACTTGACTACCAGAGGATTGCTTGAGCCCAGGAGTTGAAGACTAGCCTGGGCAGTATAGTGAGACCCCATTTCACTCACATGCAAAATGATGTATAAAAGGTTCTTCCATCCTCAGAGAGACCTGGGACCAATACTCAATGGATACTGAGGGGACAGCTATATTTCTAATTCATTTTTACTTCTATATTTAAAATGCTGTGCAAAAATTAGCTGGGTGTGGTGGCACACACTTGTAATCTCAGCTACTCAGGAGGCTGAGGCAGGAGAATTGCTCGAACCCAGGAGGCAGAGGCTGCAGTGAACTGAGATTATGCCACTGCACTCCAGCCTAGGCGACACAGTGAGACTCCCTCTATCAAAATAAAATGCTCTGTAACTGTCCTGAAAGGTTTGTGTGATAATTATTTTTTACTGAAAAACTTTAATTGGTATATTCTAATTTTAAACTTAATGTTTACTGGCAACAACTAGAATGACTATTACTGGATTAATATGAAGGTGAGGGCGATTGGAAGGTGAGGCGGTCCCGGAGTTCTTGCATCCCAGGTGATTGTGAAGTGCTCACCATTTGCCACTGCACATAATTGAAACAAAATAGGAAAATTGCATCAAACTCTTCAGGACAAGGTTTTCAAAACAAGTTGCAATCTTGGCAGAACTGGACAAAGAGAAAAGAAGACTACTTATGCAGAACCAGTCTTCAACAAATCATCCTGGAGCTAGCATTGCACTCTCGAGACCCTGTCTTAATAAGGACTTCTGGGATCACGCTGAGCCGCAGTATATTGCAGCCCAGCAGAAGGCAGCTTTGCAGCATGCTCATGCACATTCATTTGGATACTTCATAACTCAAGACTCTGCATTTGGGAACCTGATTCTTCCTGTTTTACCTCGCCTTGACCCAGAATGAAGAAAATATTTGTGATGGAAAAGAGACTTTGTAATATCAAATGCCAAAGCTACTGTCATTCAGTGCTAGATGAACTGTGACTTTCAAAATTTTGGTGAACTTTGATATTTTTTGTTTGTTAAAGGAATGTGTAAGTGAAAGCAGAAAGAAGGGTAATCAGGATGATGAGAGCTGTGGAGGCTGTATCGTCCAAGGAATTGATTATGTACCGTAACTGTAACTTTTTTGTAATGCTGTTTAACAGTAATCAGACTCTGAACTGGATGGTCACAAAAACATTCCCCAACCCCTAGCAAGTTTGACTGAATATATCATGTCCACAGTAGATTTCCAAGAATCATTTATAGTACTTAACTTTAAAGAAACAAGAGTACTTTTAAAAAATGAACCAATAAGCTTAAATCTGTTACATCCATATTTGCTGTTTATAGGATTGGTGTCAGTGTACCTTTTGAGTTTACAGTCAACATGTATCATCCTAAAATATTATTTCTGAACTCATAACTACTTCCCCCTTTCTCACTTTAAAACAAACCCCAAGAATAAATTACTAACCAGTCTTAACCATCTTCTATAAACATATTCTTCTATAAACATCTTCTATAAACCATCTTCTATAAACATCATTATAAATGATGTGACTAAATGCAATTAAAAATAATAGAAAAAAAAGGAAAGTGAGAATAGGAGATTGTAATATCCATTTTAACTGAGTGAACTTTTCAGAAGATATAAAATGAAATTACAACATTTAAAAGGATTTTCAAATTTTAAATTTTTTTCTATGTACTGCTTTATAGACTAAGAAGGGGACAGCACAAATATTATAAATATTTCAAGGATATTATATAAAGCAGTAAAATTATTGAACATTATATTAGTTTGCTAGGGCTGCTATAACAAAGTACCACAAGCTAGGTGGCTTAAACGTTAGAAATTTGTTGTCTCATTTCTGGAGGTTAGAAGTCTGAAGTCAAGGTATCTCCAAATACAGTCACGTCTGAGCATGGTGGCTCATGCCTGTAATCCTAGCACTTTGGAAGGCTGAGGCAGGAGGATTGCTTGAGCCCAGGAGTTCAAGACCAGCCTGGGCAACATAGTGAGACCTAATCTGTACTAAAAATCAGAAAAATTAGCTAGACATGGTACCATGCACCTGTAGTCCCCGCTACTTGAACGCTGAGGTGGGAGGATTGCTTGAGCCTGGGAGTTTGAGGCTGCAGTGACCTATGATCCTGCCACTGCACTACAGCCTGGATAACAGAGTGAAACTGTGTCTCAAAACAAAACACACATAGTCATGTTCTGAGGTACTACGCACAGTGTGGGAGCAGGTGGGGGGCAAAATTTAACCCATAAAAAAGTCATCCAAGTTTTTTACTACCTGATTTTACTGCCTAATGTTCTCTCTTCTATAGATAATATATATATGAGATTTCTTTAGAGAAATAAAACATCAGTAGATTTCTTAAAGCATTGATAATGATCTCTGCAGGTATTTTGCTATAGGAAAAATAAAAATTGGAATTGCTTTATTTATGAATTACCAAGATGGTTATGATTTGTAAAGCTTATATC